GCGGTGAGCTATTTTAGCCACTGTGCTCTGGCCTGGGTGACAGAAAGAGTCCTCCTCTCTAAAAATACATACATACGGCCGGGCACGGTGGCTCACGCTTGTAATCCCAGCACTTTGGGAGGCCGAGGGGGGCGGATCACGAGGTCAGGAGATCGAGACCATCCGGGATAACACGGTGAAACCCCATCTCTACTAAAAATACAAAAAATTAGTCAGACGTGGTGGCGGGCGCCTGTAGTCCCAGCTACTTGGGAGGCTGAGGCAGGAGAATGGCGTGAACCCGGGAGGCGGAGCTTGCAGTGAGCAGAGATGGCACCACTGCACTCCAGCCTGGGCGACAGAGCAAGACTCCGTCTCAAAAAATATATATATATACATACATACATACATACAAACCAAGATATTTGTTATCTTGTAACCTTGAGGAAAGAACCTGGTATCCTTTACCTTCGGTGCATAGCTGGGAGCTTGATACCTAGCAGCATTATAAACCCTTTATTGATACTAAAATAGAGTGCTACTCAGCAGGCCCTAGTGTAGACTGCTATTTGCCCCAGGACCTGCCCTGTGAACTCATTCAGATTAAGTATGAATGACCTCAGAGCCCGGTTTTCTCTCCTAGCAATTGAGTGGCAGGAAACTCGATGGGAGAAGGAAAAACTCGGAAATGGGAGGAATGCAAAAATGACTACATCTCTCAGGAGATCGAGACCATCCTGGCTAACACGGTGAAACCCCGTCTCTACTAAAAATACAAAAAATTAGCCAGGCATGGTGGCGGGCGCCTGTAGTCCCAGCTACTCGGGAGGCTGAGGCAGGAGAATGGCGTGAACCCGGGAGGCGGAGCTTGCAGTGAGCCGAGATCGCGCACTGCCCTCCAGCCTGGGCAGCAGAGCGAGACTCCGTCTCAAAAAAAAAAAAAAAAAAAAAAGACTACATCTCCCAGAATGCACTGCATAGAGACCGGCGTGGAGCGGCGCATTCTGGGATTACTTCTTTTCCGTGGGAGTAAGGAAGTGCTTTTGAATGAGGTACTGAGGGCCAAGGTGTTGGAAGTTCCTAATTCTTTCCTCGGTTAACTGTGAAACTCTGCGTATTGGGAAGGCCTGGCCTCAGTCATCAGGCCAGGAGAGGTACTGGACGCCGCGCACGCACTCGTCTGCCAGCGAGGCCCAAAGGGGAAGCCTAGCGGAGCTCAGTGTGGCAGCTGCTGGCCTCTGGGCCGGTAAGAATTGATGGTCCCCTCCCTTATTCCCCAGGCCCAAAGCTTTGACCCAGTTAGTGCCTGCTAGTTTCGTGTGCCTGGCTTGTGCCTTTGGCGCGGAACGTTTGGGAGACTCGGCCTTGCGGTCTTCTGACCTCACCCACCACGTACCTAGCTTGGCACTGGGTCCTTCATGCCTCTCACTCGCTTCCTCTGAGGCACCTGGGTACTCTCTTGTCTCTTACCCGCTTAATCTGAGTCCATGTCCAAGTTCATCATTCTGTGTCTGACCGTGTCCCAGCCACCGGAAGAGAAGAAACTCCGGGTGTGACATTAATCCCACTGGGGGCTCGGGAGAACTGCCTTCTAAAATCAGAGACTGTATCCATTTGTCTGGAGAGAAATGAAAAAAATAAGGACAATGTAGGGAGGTATTTTAAAGGTAAATTTATTTAAATGAAGTGATAGTGTCATTCTTTGAAACCTAATGTTATGTTCTTTTCTAGCTACTTGTCAATACCATGCTTTCCTGTAATATTTGTGGTGAAACAGTAACCTCAGAACCAGACATGAAAGCTCACCTAATTGTTCACATGGAAAGTGAAATTATATGTCCATTTTGCAAGTTGTCAGGTGTGAATTATGATGAAATGTGTTTTCATATCGAAACAGCTCATTTTGAGCAGAATACACTTGAAAGAAACTTTGAGAGGATAAATACAGTACAATATGGAACTTCAGATAACAAGAAAGACAACACCCTACAGTGTGGAATGGAAGTTAATTCAAGTATTCTTTCAGGTTGTGCATCTAATCATCCAAAAAATTCAGCTCAAAACCTGACTAAAGATAGTACTTTAAAACATGAAGGCTTCTATTCAGAGAACTTAACTGAATCTAGAAAATTCCTGAAAAGTAGGGAAAAACAGTCCAGCCTGACCGAAATAAAAGGATCTGTTTATGAAACAACATACAGTCCTCCTGAATGTCCATTCTGTGGAAAAATAGAGGAGCACAGTGAAGATATGGAAACTCATGTGAAAACAAAGCATGCCAATCTTTTAGACATTCCATTGGAAGGTAAAGTTTTCATTTCATTATAAATTATAAGTATAAAAACAACTTAATTATATCTCTGATACAGACTGTGATCAACCACTCTATGATTGTCCTATGTGTGGGCTCATATGTACAAATTACCATATTCTTCAGGAACATGTTGACTTGCATTTGGAAGAAAACAGCTTTCAGCAAGGTATGTTTATATGTTTGAAGATAAAAATATCAATTTTATTCTGAACATTAACAATACCTAACAGGCATGGATAGAGTCCAGTGTTCTGGTGATCTACAATTGGCTCACCAGCTTCAGCAAGAAGAAGACAGAAAGAGGAGATCTGAAGAATCAAGACAAGAAATAGAAGAATTTCAGAAGCTGCAGGTACAAAGATTAATAACAATTATAATATTTTGAAAATTAAGTCATTTATTTTTATGTTCAATAGAGACAATATGGTTTAGATAATTCTGGAGGATACAAACAACAACAACTACGAAATATGGAGATAGAAGTAAATAGGGGAAGAATGCCTCCATCTGAATTTCATAGGAGAAAAGCTGATATGATGGAATCATTAGCTCTTGGTTTTGACGATGGAAAAACAAAAACTTCCGGTGAGTATTTAAACATCAGAGTCATTGTTTTAATGACTGCTTCTGAATCTCTTTTCTACTTTAGGAATTATTGAAGCACTTCATAGGTATTATCAGAATGCTGCCACAGATGTGAGACGGGTGTGGCTTTCTTCAGTGGTGGATCACTTTCATTCATCTTTAGGCGACAAAGGTTGGGGTTGTGGTTACAGAAATTTCCAAATGCTACTTTCATCATTATTACAAAATGATGCTTACAACGATTGCTTAAAAGGTATGTGAAATCTAGTACTCTGAACTTGTCATGTCATGTAACATGTTTGCTTGTGTAATTTTAGGTATGTTGATTCCTTGCATTCCAAAAATTCAATCTATGATTGAAGATGCATGGAAGGAAGGTTTTGATCCTCAGGGGGCCTCTCAACTTAATAACAGGTTACAGGGAACAAAGGCCTGGATTGGAGCATGTGAAGTATATATACTCCTGACCTCCCTAAGGGTAAAGTATGTACCTTAAAACCTAAATAAATGTTATTCTTTAAATGTGCATTTTGTCAATTTTTAATAGGTGTCATATTGTTGATTTTCACAAATCAACTGGTCCTTTGGGTACACACCCTCGCTTATTTGAATGGATATTGAACTATTATTCTTCAGAGGGAGAAGGGAGTCCAAAGGTAGTGTGTACATCTAAACCTCCTATCTATCTTCAGCATCAAGGTTAGTATTAATATAACTCATATTTGACAATGGACGTATGTATAACTTAAAAATCTTTTGATAGGTCACAGTCGAACTGTTATTGGAATTGAAGAGAAAAAAAACCGAACATTATGCTTACTAATACTTGATCCTGGATGTCCTTCTCGAGAAATGCAGAAATTATTAAAGCAAGACATAGAGGCTAGCAGTCTCAAGCAACTTCGGAAATCTATGGGAAATTTAAAACATAAGCAATACCAGATATTGGCAGTAGAGGGTGCTCTTTCTCTAGAGGAGAAACTTGTAAGTATCTAAATATTTATATGTGAAGTTTGCTTAAAATTGTTTTTTAAAATTTCTTTTCAAGGCCAGGAGACAAGCTTCTCAAGTCTTTACAGCCGAGAAGATTCCTTGAAGAATCAAGCATTTAAGCATTTCAGTGATTGAGAACAATACTTTGTTTTCTAAATGTAGATATTGAACTCCTTAATACAATTATGAATCTGTGAATTCTCTTAAGTCTTAACATATAATTTAATTTCTAAAATGCCTGTGTTAATTGAATTATACCTATCATACTTCATTGTTTGGTAAATTATTTCAATAAAATGTCTTGTTTTTGCATTGTGGATTTTGTTTTTCTTATCTATGTTTCGGAAAC